AGATAATTTTAATATACTTTCTTAATACTGATTTAGATAGACAACACAATTATTCTACACCAAGAATCTAATACAACACTTGAGCACTACTTCATGTATAACAGAACAGGAAGTAAAGGAGAGAACTCATGCTGGAAAGTAAAATAGCTTTCACTTATTTACCTTAGCAATACATATTATAATTCCATCTCTAAATTAACATTTATTGTTCCAATATTCTTATTGAGGCAAAAATCAAACACTGATAATCAATGTGAAACCATTTCCTCCTTTTTAAAGAATAACAGCTTTTAAAAGTAGGTGCCCTGTTCCTTATATTAGTAGTGAGTATAAGTCACAGATCACAGAATTGTAAAGCACCATAGAGGCATTAGACCAATACACCAATTTTACAAATGTAGCAGCTGAGACTCTGGAACAGCAGGTAACTTGCCCGAAGTCATACTGGTCATTAGTGGTCCAACACAAATAAGAATCTAGATCTTCTCACTTTCAGCCTAGGAATATAATACATAAAAATTGTACTTATATTCATATTCAATGAATTGTCTCTGTATGATGTGATAATATTCAACTTATCTACACAGTGCTTTAAGGCACTCATATGTTAGTTAACACATACCAGTTTTGTTCTAACATTCTGAGCACAAAGAAGTAATTGAAGAAATGCATGTATCATAAAGCTATGGAAAAGATTTTCTAAGTATTAAAAAACCCTATATATATGTTCAAATGAATAATTTTCCAAGTATAATACAACTGCTATATTGCAAAGAAGGTTTAAAAAATTCCCTTTCCCCTTCTAACTGCTTCAGAACCAGAGATCTGTTTCTACAAAGTAGGTACCCACTTGTAGATTTAAGCATAAAACATGTTCATAGCTCCCTCTCATGACCATTGAATACTATACAAGCCTCCTTTTATTCTCGCTGTTGTATTCAACTAACAGCTCACTGGCTAAGTTTTAATTGCTTCCAATGAGGTCAGCAAAGGTATTTATCGAAAAGCCCTGAATAAAAGGCTCACACACACACACAAGCACACACGCGCTCACACACAGAGAGAAAATCCTTCTGCCTGTTGATTTATGGAAACAATTATGATTCTGCTGGAGAACTTTTCAGCTGAGAAATAGTTTGTAGCTACAGTAGAAAGGCTCAAGTTGCACCAGGCAGACAACAGACATGGAATTCTTATATATCCAGCTGTTAGCAACAAAACAAGTAAGTTACTGTTATTTGTCTTTTAAAACAATCCTCCCTATTCTTAATCTCTCATTGCAAACAGAAGTCAAATAGCAAACAGCGTCACAGCAACTGAACTTACTACGAACTGTTTTTATGAGGATTTATCAACAGAGTTATTTAAGGAGGAATCCTGTGTTGTTATCAGGAACTAAAAGGATAAGGCTAACAATTTGGAAAGAGCAACTACTCTTTCTTAAATCAATCTACAATTCACAGATAGGAAGAGGTCAATGACCTAGGAGTAACAATCAACTCAAGATTCATTTTCATTATGTTATTCATGAACACCCGGAGCACTACACTATAATGCACAAATGGATACTGACATGGATCCTGCCAACTTTGCTCTACAGATCATGCTTTCACATTATCTGTCTAGTGGGTACTATATCTTTAGCTTGCAATGACATGACTCCAGAGCAAATGGCTACAAATGTGAACTGTTCCAGCCCTGAGCGACACACAAGAAGTTATGATTACATGGAAGGAGGGGATATAAGAGTGAGAAGACTCTTCTGTCGAACACAGTGGTACCTGAGGATCGATAAAAGAGGCAAAGTAAAAGGGACCCAAGAGATGAAGAATAATTACAGTAAGTAATTTTAAGTACTGCTCATGAACCTTTATTTGACATGTCTTTCTGTGATTCCTTGCAGATATCATGGAAATCAGGACAGTGGCAGTTGGAATTGTGGCAATCAAAGGGGTGGAAAGTGAATTCTATCTTGCAATGAACAAGGAAGGAAAACTCTATGCAAAGGTATTGATAATTGATAGCTTAGGCTTAATTTTGATAATGTCTGTTTGTTTGTTTGTTTTAACAGAAAGAATGCAATGAAGATTGTAACTTCAAAGAACTAATTCTGGAAAACCATTACAACACATATGCATCAGCTAAATGGACACACAACGGAGGGGAAATGTTTGTTGCCTTAAATCAAAAGGGGATTCCTGTAAGAGGAAAAAAAACGAAGAAAGAACAAAAAACAGCCCACTTTCTTCCTATGGCAATAACTTAATTGCATATGGTATATAAAGAACCAGTTCCAGCAGGGAGATTTCTTTAAGTGGACTGTTTTCTTTCTTCTCAAAATTTTCTTTCCTTTTATTTTTTAGTAATCAAGAAAGGCTGGAAAACTACTGAAAAACTGATCAAGCTGGACTTGTGCATTTATGTTTGTTTTAAGACACTGCATTAAAGAAAGATTTGAAAAGTATACACAAAAATCAGATTTAGTAACTAAAGGTTGTAAAAAATTGTAAAACTGGTTGTACAATCATGATGTTAGTAACAGTAATTTTTTTCTTAAATTAATTTACCCTTAAGAGTATGTTAGATTTGATTATCTGATAATGATTATTTAAATATTCCTATCTGCTTATAAAATGGCTGCTATAATAATAATAATACAGATGTTGTTATATAAGGTATATCAGACCTACAGGCTTCTGGCAGGATTTGTCAGATAATCAAGCCACACTAACTATGGAAAATGAGCAGCATTTTAAATGCTTTCTAGTGAAAAATTATAATCTACTTAAACTCTAATCAGAAAAAAAATTCTCAAAAAAACTATTATGAAAGTCAATAAAATAGATAATTTAACAAAAGTACAGGATTAGAACATGCTTATACCTATAAATAAGAACAAAATTTCTAATGCTGCTCAAGTGGAAAGGGTATTGCTAAAAGGATGTTTCCAAAAATCTTGTATATAAGATAGCAACAGTGATTGATGATAATACTGTACTTCATCTTACTTGCCACAAAATAACATTTTATAAATCCTCAAAGTAAAATTGAGAAATCTTTAAGTTTTTTTCAAGTAACATAATCTATCTTTGTATAATTCATATTTGGGAATATGGCTTTTAATAATGTTCTTCCCACAAATAATCATGCTTTTTTCCTATGGTTACAGCATTAAACTCTATTTTAAGTTGTTTTTGAACTTTATTGTTTTGTTATTTAAGTTTATGTTATTTATAAAAAAAAAACCTTAATAAGCTGTATCTGTTTCATATGCTTTTAATTTTAAAGGAATAACAAAACTGTCTGGCTCAACGGCAAGTTTCCCTCCCTTTTCTGACTGACACTAAGTCTAGCACACAGCACTTGGGCCAGCAAATCCTGGAAGGCAGACAAAAATAAGAGCCTGAAGCAATGCTTACAATAGATGTCTCACACAGAACAATACAAATATGTAAAAAATCTTTCACCACATATTCTTGCCAATTAATTGGATCATATAAGTAAAATCATTACAAATATAAGTATTTACAGGATTTTAAAGTTAGAATATATTTGAATGCATGGGTAGAAAATATCATATTTTAAAACTATGTATATTTAAATTTAGTAATTTTCTAATCTCTAGAAATCTCTGCTGTTCAAAAGGTGGCAGCACTGAAAGTTGTTTTCCTGTTAGATGGCAAGAGCACAATGCCCAAAATAGAAGATGCAGTTAAGAATAAGGGGCCCTGAATGTCATGAAGGCTTGAGGTCAGCCTACAGATAACAGGATTATTACAAGGATGAATTTCCACTTCAAAAGTCTTTCATTGGCAGATCTTGGTAGCACTTTATATGTTCACCAATGGGAGGTCAATATTTATCTAATTTAAAAGGTATGCTAACCACTGTGGTTTTAATTTCAAAATATTTGTCATTCAAGTCCCTTTACATAAATAGTATTTGGTAATACATTTATAGATGAGAGTTATATGAAAAGGCTAGGTCAACAAAAACAATAGATTCATTTAATTTTCCTGTGGTTGACCTATACGACCAGGATGTAGAAAACTAGAAAGAACTGCCCTTCCTCAGATATACTCTTGGGAGAGAGCATGAATGGTATTCTGAACTATCACCTGATTCAAGGACTTTGCTAGCTAGGTTTTGAGGTCAGGCTTCAGTAACTGTAGTCTTGTGAGCATATTGAGGGCAGAGGAGGACTTAGTTTTTCATATGTGTTTCCTTAGTGCCTAGCAGACTATCTGTTCATAATCAGTTTTCAGTGTGAATTCACTGAATGTTTATAGACAAAAGAAAATACACACTAAAACTAATCTTCATTTTAAAAGGGTAAAACATGACTATACAGAAATTTAAATAGAAATAGTGTATATACATATAAAATACAAGCTATGTTAGGACCAAATGCTCTTTGTCTATGGAGTTATACTTCCATCAAATTACATAGCAATGCTGAATTAGGCAAAACCAACATTTAGTGGTAAATCCATTCCTGGTAGTATAAGTCACCTAAAAAAGACTTCTAGAAATATGTACTTTAATTATTTGTTTTTCTCCTATTTTTAAATTTATTATGCAAATTTTAGAAAATAAAATTTGCTCTAGTTACACACCTTTAGAATTCTAGAATATTAAAACTGTAAGGGGCCTCCATCCCTCTTACTCATTTGTAGTCTAGGAAATTGAGATTTTGATACACCTAAGGTCACGCAGCTGGGTAGATATACAGCTGTCACAAGAGTCTAGATCAGTTAGCACATGCTTTCTACTCTTCGATTATTAGTATTATTAGCTAATGGTCTTTGGCATGTTTTTGTTTTTTATTTCTGTTGAGATATAGCCTTTACATTTGTACACAAATGTGACTATGTCTTGGCAATGCACTTCATACACAATGACTAATCTATACTGTGATGATTTGACTCAAAAGGAGAAAAGAAATTATGTAGTTTTCAATTCTGATTCCTATTCACCTTTTGTTTATGAATGGAAAGCTTTGTGCAAAATATACATATAAGCAGAGTAAGCCTTTTAAAAATGTTCTTTGAAAGATAAAATTAAATACATGAGTTTCTAACAATTAGAAAAGAAAAAATTAAAACATGAAATGATAACAAAAGTAAACAAAAGATACTTTCAAAGCAGTGAACAAAACATTTTGACATAAGCCATAATATAAATTATAATATAAAAAATAAAAACCATAGTATAAATTGTCAGCCTTTGAGTTGGCTACAAATTCAATTTAATGACAGAAGAGAAGGGATGCTGGAGGTAAATTCTTAGGGTTTCTATCTCATAGAGTTTGCTCTTCTGGTTCTCTAGACTGCCAAAGAACATAAAGATGTGCGAGGGGACCTAGCTGTAGTAAAAGCAATCCTATAACAAGAAAAACTCTAAAACAGTGCCCCTTACGATTTTCTACTGAAATTTCTCTAATAGTAGAGGTGTAAAATAAGAAGTTAGAGAATAATGCAAAGGGGGCCCACCACAGACGGAACATTTCTTTTCTCTTAAGACTCATGTGATTTTTGCATCTTACTCCATAATATATTTGTGGTTGCGTTAATATGACAATGTCTGCAATTAAACACCAGTAAGCAAAATTGATACATCAGAATGACTTGCAGGGCTTATCATGCAGTTTGGTTTACATCCCTACTCCACTGCCATTTACTTGAGCGTGAATGAGACACAAAAGATTATTTGCCTCCCATAATCCAACTTTACACATAAATAACACAAGGCTAAAGAAAACCAGAACTCAAATTCACCACGCATAGGAGTGATAACAAAAATATTTAACAGTCAGTATGGGTGATTACTGGCCAATCAGAATACATCACTGATACATCGAAATGGATGCAGGCCACTATGACTAACTTGTGGGTATCATTTCTATGATCACCCTAAAACAGAGTTGGGAAAATATCTATTAACTGGTCTCTCTGGTTTGAATTCTCAATATGTATCTTAATATGAAATAGCTCATTAAAACTTCATGTGTAACTATTTCAGCATTGTTGTCAGCTACTCTTTATTCCACTTCTGTACAGTATTTATTCAACCAAGCTGCTGCTTTCAATGAAGGTCACTTGTTCCTTCAGGGACACATATACTCCCACCTATCCTTTAATTTTGAATGGTTTGTCAGGAAAATTTACTTTCTCTTGAGTTGAAAAACTTGACAGGAAGCAAGAAATAATACAGTCCTAGCCTCTTTCCAATAACATCTGATTTCTCCATTCTCAAACTACACTTCTCAAGGAACCAGATATTTACTCTCATCTGGGAAGATGCCTCTTATGTTTTCCTTTTACTTCCTGGTTATCATGTGGTTGCATTTTCCAAGTTCTTATCATTGAATTTATGAGAGCCTATCAAAATTTATTTTCTTTCATTTATATTCTAATAATTGAAATGTGAGATGAAAATAACATTTCACTTATGAAAAACCCTTCTCTTGATGAATCCTTCCATGTGTTAGTTATCTATTGCTGTGTAACAAATTAAAACTTAATGGCTTGAAACAAATATTTGTTTTCTCATAGTTTATGTGGCTCAGG